ACCTTCAGAAATTCTAGTAACAGAAAGACATTTTCCGGGTTAATTATCCTGCAATAAACATCACAGATAGAAAGCTGCCTTTTTCACAAAAAGTTTTACAAACACCAGAATAGCATAACTCAGGATCCTCTGCAAACTTCTTACAAATATCTGACCTGCTAAAGTCACCTTATTGGTTAGAGCACCAAACTGTCAAGAGTATCAAGAATCTGTAATCCTATTTCCAATAATAATGGTCCTAAATGGCAGACTGGGCTTCCTAGTTTCCTCAAATACTTCTAAATTTCAGTCACTGTTCATAAAAAGATGCTGATCTATCACTTTATTAAAATTATAGATACACTATCAAAAAGGGTTTTAATCGTTGTCAAATTCAGCCTTATCTTGTCCAAGCAATCATCTGGACTCCTTTTAAATGTTTCAGCCACCGGAAACTCCCTTTATTTTAAAACACAGCCCATTTTTCCAATAACCAGAGGTAAAACTGTCTTCAAAAGGACAAAATCTGCCAACCTATAGTGATTATCCACTGGTCCTAGTTCCAGCCTCAAAGCACTCACATTCTCCAGAGTGTATGTAGGTGTTTTGTAGAAACAACTGACATTCTGAGGTCTGTTATTTTTATACACCCTATGGATAATCATCCATGTAGCATATCATACGGGTTAATGCACAGGTTAAGTCCCAAACGTACTCTCCATGTTACAGGCAGAGTCTAGGGCTGATCTTATGCCTCCCTATAGGATACCCTGACTATATTTGAAATACTTGACTTTTCTATTTAAATTTAGAAGGTACCAGAAAGAATAAACATCAAAATTCTAACATTAACAACATACTATGAGATTACAATGTAGCTTATCTTCCGTTTTAAACACTTCTATATTTTCCAATTCATCTTCCATGAAGGCGAATCTGATAATCCTTTTCAAAATATTTCATAATAAAGAGAGATACATGTTTTTATTCTAATATAAGCATCTAAACAGTGAAGCAAGAAATATTTACAAGGAAGAAAATCAGTTGTAGTAGCAATTTTATTGATTTATTTTATAATGCTCCTTTGAAAATTAACAAAAGTAAAGCCCACATATGGTCCCAAATTTGTCGACAATCTTCCTGAACACCAATGTAAGAAGAGAAATATGAAAAGTTGTTCAGTTTTCATTATCAGAATGGAGAAATTATACCAGCTCTTTACTGCAAAGAAATGTTTTATTAGTATCAACTGTACAAGTAAATTCAGTTATCACGTGGCAACTTAAAATAGGGAGCACTATATTATATAATAGCATCATCAACAGTTTTACAAGGGTAATAAGCATAAGTTTTAAATGTGTGCCAACAACACATGCACACTTCAACAAACACACTGCGAAGAATCATTCTGAAAAGTAAAACTGATTGAATCCCAACATTTCATTCTCACGTAATTTATCAAAGTATGTTCCTGAGTTATTTTTTTTTCTAATCCCCTAAATTCAAAGTTAAATGAAAACCCCGGTAACCTAAACCACTTGTTTGGCAAGTAGATATGTTATGGCTAACCGCAGATACACCAGATTGCAGGCAAGCGGGTTTTGAAAATGCTGAGATGATATAAGTCCTCACATCAGAAGTACTACTTTAATATCATAGACCATCTACATCATTATCAGCGACCACAGAGTAAAGTGGGTAACTTATTGGGAAAGAGAAAATGGCTGAGTCAGAATTTCCATCTGACAGCACAAATGATCTGGAGTGAGAGGAAGAGTGAAAAAGCAGGGAAAAGGTAGCAAGGTAGAAACAGAGCAGTCTTTACTTATATTGGTTAAACTGTCGAACACAGATAAAACTTTCCATATAAGGTTTATCTGACTCAGCTACCATAAATGATTTTTAAAATGCCCGCAAACATGGACAACCTCATAAGCTTCCTGTGTTAAAGCCAACAACTGTATGGATTGGTGCTTTGAATCCAAAACCTTTTTTTGCTGGGAGTAACAAAACAGAAGCTACCCAAGAAAAGTTAAGACTTAGACCTTGTCTATTCTTAGAAGATGCTGATGCAGGTATTAACAGAAAGCACTCAAGTTAAGCTTCCTTTCTTCTCAAGAAACATCCCATAACCTCAAAATGAGCTCAATCAGGACATCATTTATTCTGAGTGCCCATCAAATTGATTCCTGGGCTCTGTCTTTCTATTCCCATCAAGAAGTCACTAAGGTTCTCTTCAAAACTTTATGTTTTGAAGATGTGGATGTGCATTTGAGGATGTGAGGATTTGAGGATGTGCATTCCTCACAGTCTAACGCTCAATGGGACATATATTAGAATTGGCATCCTGGCTGGGCATGGTGGCTCACGCCTGTAATCCCAGCACTTTGGGATGCCGAGGTGGGCAGAATGCCTGAGCTCCCGAGTTCGAGACCAGCCTGGGCAACAGAGTGAAATCTCGTCTCCACAAAAATACAAAAAATTAGCCAGGTGTGGTGGTATGTGCCTGTAGTCCCAGCTACTCAGGAGGCTGAGGCAGGAGAATCGCCTGAACCCAGGAGGCAGAGGTTGCAGTGAGCTGAGATTGTGCTACTGCAATCCAGCCTGCGTGACAGAGCGAGACTCCGTCTCCAAAACAAACAAACAAACAAACAAAAGGAAATGACATCCTTAAGCTGAACCAAAATCAATATGTTCTATCGATCCAACATCGTTCTATCCTTTAGTGTCACAAATAATTGTTTCACACTATATATGGTAGCCGCCAATCATATGTAACTGTTACATATAATATAAATTTAATTTTAAAAATTCAGATCTCCTCAGTTTCACTAATCATATTCCTAGTGCTAAATAGCCATATGGGGCTGGTGGCTACTATTCTGGACAGTACAGAATACAGAACGTTTGCATCATCACAGTTGTTCTATTAGATAGGACTGCTCTAGACGATAATCACAACGTGACGGTATGACAGAACTAATTTAGACAACTGGACCACTCAGTGAACCTGAATTAGAGACCTCATAGCATTTAAAACCATTTTAACCTTCTGCATGTGCATGCATGCACAAGCATGTGTGCTTGCAAGCACACTGCATAATTCGCTTTGCCATTTCAGACATCCAAGGGTCTTGAGTATATTACTGGTCTTGTGTCAGCCACTGATTTATCTTCAAAGTGCTCGCATATTTACATTTCTCCTATGCTGCTTCTTCCTCAGGCCTAATGTGATAGTTTTGCTAACCTCTGTAGGGTGAAAGGTTAAGAGTTATCCTACATTTATCTAGCAACCACTGTGCAGATATAGTCACAGACACAAAGTGAACAAATTTCTGATTAGAAAGTAAAGTGAACCAGGTATTCAACATAGTTAGAGGAGTTCAATTCTTGAAATACAACTGGTACTGAATAAACCCACCAAATCTCTAATACTTTACCAAGCACTTACTGAAGTACCCTGGATTCTGATTAACAAATGTGAACATTTATGAATTTCAACTGGCCCTGAAAGTTAAATGAGTCACAACTGAAGAAACATTCTCCTAGATTTCTTGTCTCCTGTACCTTCTTTAAAAAACAACTGCATTTTACATGGTTGCTTTACTTTAGAACAATTCAGGAATATATGAACTTAGCAACTAATTACTCTTAAAATCATAAAGATGAGTAAAAAGGAAGCACTTCTGCTGTTTTTAAATTGTTCAGTTTACTTTTTAAATGGGTTTATAAAATTTCGTAATTAAACATAAAGAGATAACTTAAAATTATACTTAGAGAAAGATTAAACTCTTACACAGTAACTTCTGCAGTACACTGCACAGAACACTGGCTCTTTGAGATATTCAGTGAATATTTATTGCACAAGGAAGCAGCATGGTGTAACCAAGAGAACTCTTACTTTGATTCCAACCCTAGCTCCATCACTCACCAACTAAATAATCTTAAACAAACTAACATCACTTATGTTTACGCCCCTGTAATATGAGAGAAATAATAGCCATCATAAGTACAGTCATCCCTGGGTATACGTGAGGGGGACTGGTTCCAGCACCCCCACAGATACCAAAATAGGTGCATACTCACTTCTTGCAGTTGGCCCTGCGGAACTCAGGTATATGAAAAGTCCCTCAGTATACACAGGCCTTGCATCCCGCCAAGCACTGTTATTTCTGATCTACACTTGATTGAAAAAAAATCCGTGTATAAATGGACCCACACAGTTCAAACCCACACTGTTCAAGGGTCAACTGTACTTGAGCACTGCAGGATATTTTAAAGGTACTTATCAATTATTCTCATGGAGGTAGTCAGACATTCTACGAAAAAAACAGGCCACTGATAGTCATAAGGCATCCTCAACAGGGTAAATACCATTATATAAGCAGTAGTAGACAATTTTTTCAAAACAATTTTTCACAAAGCATATCCAGATAGTAAGAATTCATTTTATTTTTATTCCATGTATCCCTAAAGAAACTCCAACCTTCTGTTGTTTCACTACTTGAATGGCACTTTTCCTGGCACTTACACAAGCCCTCAAATGGTTTGGCAGCCAGTACTCTGTTTGCCTTAGCCTAGAAAGAAAAGCCACCCATCTCCTTAAACCTCTGTAGGATAAACCCAGCCATGCCCATTAAAACCCAAAGATCACTTCCAGCCCAGCTTAAGTACAAGTTTACACCAGGGGAAGAAAAACCATTTTAGTTTATTGGCTTCATATGACAAAAGAGCTTCCTTAAGCACCAGCTACTGCAAGTTCTATTTATCCTTTGAGTCAGATATTTCCATTTTCAAATTCTCTTTTGCAACTAGATACTTTAGCTAGCACTTTCCTTCCTATTAGGAGTAGTAAATTCATTTCAACTTTAAACGATTGAGAGCAATATTCAAAATTCCCCAACAACTTTACTTTAGATAGAGTCATGGGATAAACAGGCATGGTAAAATAATCTCTTAAAATCTTGCTCTCACAAAGCAAACTGCAATACTGGCAATTCCATTCTGATAACTATTTGTCAGAACTCTACACACATTTCTGGAAATCTTGGATTACGGAAATCAAAAGTTAGGAACAGAAAACAAATGTGTAAATCTTGAAATTTCTGCAATTCCACTGTTAGGCCACCACAGGCTCAGTAACTGGTCATGTTCACTGACTAAAAATGTGTTTGTCTAAAAGATACCTTGAGATCATGGGTACATTCCTAGAATCAAATCAGTTTTATACAACCTAGGAGGATACTTCCACAGAAGATCAGGAGCTATATCTGCCTAATTTTAATAAAAGTAAGCTTACATAAAAATAATATTTCTTCCCCTAGAAACAATCTATACAGAATAAGGTGACCGCACAGCAGACTTGAGGAAGCCAGCCAGTGTTTCAAAGTACGTCCAGAAAATTCCCACACAAGTAACAGGGAGTTACACATAGATTTTAAGAAGTGATTCTGTCAACCCTTTGGCTCTCCATGCAGTTTCACAAGAGTGGGGTAATTTTTTTTTCAGAAAGAAATTTATATTCACCTTATTGGTACTTCAGTTACATGTGAACTCTTGATAGTTCTCTATTCCCAACAAAGGCTGAAAACAGCTAGCACTCTGAGAAGAGAAAAGCCAAAACTTAAGCTGCCAGTCACACTGAGAGACTCCAGTGAGGAGGATGCTAAGACTTCAATAACATACAAATAAACAGAGTATACAGAGCAACAACCTGGATCTGTTTTGAATTTTTTTAAGTGTTTAAGAAGTATTTGTGAGTATCTTGAGTACAGATCAGGACTCAAATATTGCTTACTTCCAGGCTAAAAGACCTTGGGCAAGTACTTAATTTCTTTGAACCTCAGGTTCCTCATCTGTAAAATAAGGATAAATGTTGTGAGGACTAAATTAGATAAGGTATGTGAAGGGCGAAAGAAAGCATCTGCTACTCACTAAGCAGCAGCTCAATAAATAGAGCCTATTATTGGCCTCATTAAAGTTAATAAATTCTTATAATTAGTTATTTTCTATTAGGTATTGCTTCTAGTGAGGTCCCACTAAGTCACTGATTAACATAGATCTAGTCACTTGTCTAGTACAGAATCTGTGCTGCAATTTACAGTGAGTACTTGCTCTTAGGAATCTGCAGAAATGATCCCAGTGCAGGCTAAGCTGGGAGGATCACTTGAGGCCAGGAGTTCAAGATCAGCCTGGGCAATATAGTGAGACCCTCACTCTACCAAAAAAAAAAAAATTAATTAGCTGGGCCTGTAGTCCTAGCTACTCAGGAGGCTGAGGCAGAAGGATCACTTGAGCCCAGGAGCTTGAGGCCACAGTGAGCTATGACTGCACCACTGCACGCCAGCCTGGACAACAGAGTGAAACCCTGTCTCTAGAAGAAAAAGAAATAGAATCTGAAGCAATGTTTCCTGGCAAGGAATAACAATATAATCAATAGTTTACTGCACGTCTAAAGCTCTTTCTAACCTCATATGTCCGCCTGAGGGAGAATATGTTTCCTATACACATTGTAGGCCTGAGTTAAGGGGAAATCAGAATGTCTAAAATGTTTAATAAGCTCCGCCACTCCAAACTTTTTCAGCTGAATGTCCAAGATTAGAAAGTAAAGTAGAATTCTATGTGAAGATTATGTAATTATAGTTTACTGAGACAGAAGAATCATCAAATTATCACCATCAAGAAGGGTATGAAGGAAAACTGTTGAGTAGAAGTGTAGCCAGCCAAAATCTAACCAACATATTAACATGCAGATTAAAACTTTTTGGCATAGCTAAAACTAAATGTAGTTTCCTAATTCTGTATTTTGAGTTGCTGTAGTAAAAGCTTTCTGCTAAATCTCCATGACACTTTAGCATCTGAAATGTAATAAATATAGATTTACTTGCCCAATTTACAGAAATATAAGGACTTTATGATAGTATATAAGGCGCAAGCAAATTATAGTATAAAGAGCCCTCTTAATTACAGATACCTGTCAGAATTTTAGTCTTGGCTCTGTCAGCAGCTTGTCAAGTGAATGAACTTTGACAAGTCACCTTCCAAATCAGAGCCTCATGTCCTGACCTGTGAGGAGACAGATTAAATTACCTCTTAAGAATCTATCCAACTTAAAAATAAGGTAGAATGAAATGTAGTTGATTTAGTGTAAGTGATAGACATTTGTCTTTTGGATACAAGTATTATACATCATGTAAAAATGTAATAACTGAAGCCTATTCATCTAGGGTAATTGCCATGCTAACTTTCACCTACACCAAATATTGCTTTCTTCATTGCTGCTGCTGATTTCACTATTTCTAGCATCCAAGATAACAACAATCTGCTTATATCCAACTGTATAGTATCTTTCACCACAAGTACATTTTAACCTTTTGTTCAACCTGGTGCCTTTTAAAAAGGTGAGCTTTTCCTGTTTCAACTAATAGTTCTCACAGAGTCTTCAGTATCAGAGTAAATGGAGACCATGTTATCAGTCACTAACTGTCCAGTGAATACAAATGTGGACTGTAACATTTACTAAAAGGTTTTCCTGGGGCCAGATGATCAGAGTACAGCCTGGGAAAGTCAACACTTTCCATATTCAGAAAGCTTCTTGAAGATCACCAAATTTTTTATGTTCATCTGCAACGCGTTCTAAATGCCCTAGATTTCTCTATGATTGCTACTGAAATTGGCTTCAGTACAACCTACAGTTTGCTTGGTTATCATGTAATACCCTCTGCAGAGGAAATGAAAGAAAATCAGGGGCAGCCTGTATCTAGGAACAGGAAGACAAGATTCTGTCCAAATCCTTTTCTGCTATAAAGGAATCACTTGCCTCACTTTTTTTATATAGAGTCAAAATTATTTAGATGGTTTAGAAAATTTTATATCATAACTCCCTTGAAGGATACATTTGTTTTTCGTAGCACTGCATATTTTTAACCAGTGTTAACTTCTAATACACCATATGAACCTGAAAGAGACCATTCTAAAATAAGTACAAATTGAACATATCATCCCCAAAGCAAAAAGGCTTCAGCTCATTCTTTTGCTCATGCTCTCTCCTCTTTTCAATATAAACCATGACAAGTTTGCAATCTGTATATTCATTGTTTCCAACCCAAAACTTTCAGATTCTTCACAACTGTCTCCCCTTATATCAAGAATTTTAAAAATACATGCTATGTTTGACTTGTTTAAACTGTGTAAGAGCCTTCCCCCCTTTATCTAAAAATAAATTTAAAAGAGAAAATAGCACACATAAAAATTCTGATGGAACCCAATACTATCTAAGAAACTAACTGAATACTCTAGTAACAGCAACAAAATGACCATATCACTTTACTGGAACGTGTACAAAAATTACCAGCATCTTATATAATTAAAATTAATCCTTAAACAAGTAAGACTGTTGCCTCCAAAGGAGACCACTCTGACTTCAGGTGTTGTCAATCACAACACCAATCAACTTCTTATAGAAATTTGAGAGCTGGAACAACTCATACAACAAAAAGTAAAAGTAAAATGATCTTTCAAAGATTAGCTCTATGGAGCTTCAATGGGGAAACTATAAAAAGAAGGAATGATTTGTGGATCCACCAAAGACCAATTTGAAATAATGAAGTCTGACCAGAGAATGCTGGGAAAACAACAGAAGCAAACATGTTAACTTAGAATCCAGCAATCACTGACAGAATTGAAAATATTTTCTAGGAAAAGCCAGAAAGTGATCTATAAATGCAGACATTGAGAGTGAATAGCCCTTTCCAAAAGAGCTACCGGCCCAGATATTAAGGCAAACTCCAGATGTACAGATGGGAAGAACGTGGACCATTAAGTGAGCCCCTATCTTTCTCTTTCTTCTACGTCAGGACTCCCATCTAGACAAAAAGAGTCTTTCACAGTATTTGTCAACTCTTGTATTCGATATTTACACAGACCTTCATAATATAAAAGAAAAACCTAATATTTTCAAAGTATTTGGTGGGAAGATGCTACTCAAAAATTAGTGAATATAATACTTAAAGTCAATCATGGACTCCTCCATAGTCAATAAACAAAACAGAATTTGTTGCTGATGGGGAAGCGGTGAAGAGGGAAAGATATCCTTATAAGTCATTCATAGTTTTACTATATGCAGTTAAAACTCCTAAAGTTAATGGAAAATGACTAAGCCTTTATGACTCATTGGAAAAACAAAAGCCAAAAAAGTCCAGGGGAGACTCCCCTGGTATTTGGTCACTGAGGAGCTGTATCAGGACTGGAAATGCTCATCAGGCAAGATGAAAAATTTGGTGATAAATTAGCCTAGGTACCTCTGATACAAGTTTCTAAAAAGATGAAATGATACTTCATTCACACAAATATCTGTAATAAGTTTTAAACAGGACCAATAATATAAGCTAAAAAAAAAACGTAAGGAAACATTTTAAGGTGGTTAAATCTGTTGGATACTCATGAACTTCTGAAAGCCCCACAGACCCTTACTCAGAGCTGGCATACGGCATACTCTTACTTTACATAAGATTTCTACCTACATTTGATTTTGAAAGTCCCCAGAAATTTACCGGAGTGTAATTTTTTTTTCTTCTTAAAAAAAGAGGCTGGGTGCAGTGGCTAATGCTTGTAATCCCAGCACTTTGGGAGGCCGAGATGGGCGGATCACGAGGTCAGGAGTTTGAGACCAGCCGGGCCAACACAGTGAAACCCTGTCTCTACTAAAAATACAAAAATTAGCTGGGCATAGTGGCGGGCAACTGTAATCCCAGCTACTCGGGAGGCTGAGGCAGGAGAATCGCTCGAGCCTGGGCGTCAGAGCTAGACACCGTCTTAAAAAAAAAAGAGAGAGAGAAAGAAAAATGATTTAACTCTGTACTTTTTAAAGTCACTTCAAAAATTAAATAGGCTGTCATAAGAGTTCAATCAACAATAATTCCCAAGGGCATCATTATATTAAAGCAAAGTTATGAAAAACAGTGTTTATACCGATAACTGAACTGTCCAAAAAAGGTTAAATAACAAAGTTTTTTAAAAGTTTCATTGAAAATGGCTCCAAAACAAATCTTTTTTTTTTTTCTGTCTAGTATCAGGTCGCAAAAAATTTAAGCTTTGCCAATCACGTGGTCTCTGCTACAACTACTCATCTCTGCCTCTACAGTATGTAAGCAGACAAAGACAATATGTAAATGAATAAGTATGGCTATGTTCCAATAAAACTTTACTTACAGACACTGAAATTTGAATTTCATACAATTTTCACATCACAAAACATTATTTTTTTTGAATCATTAAACACTGTAAAAGCCATCCTGAGCTACCTTGCTATACAAAACAAGTGGCAGTAGTTTGCAGGTCCCTGCAACAAATTTGAATTACTAGAGAGGATTACTGCTCATTCTTTATCAGATAAATGAGCTGTCACTGCAAAAACTTAAGAAATTAGGAGAAGATCCTTGTATTGGGGTGGCCACAGTATACTCATTCTGTAATTTTCCAAATGTAATTGCATAAGTCTGAGTACATAGTCTGTATATAAAAACTACAGATTCCTGAAACCATCTCTAAGAGATTTAGCTAATATCAAGTAGGGCTAGGAAGGTGTTTGGATCCCCATATCATTCTGATATTGAACTAAGGTTTTTAAAAGCATGGACATGGGCAAACTGTGTATCTAGTAAGAACTGTATCCAGAATATGTAAAGAACTCCCAAATTCAATAATAAGAAAATAGTCGATTTTAAAATGAGCTAAAATTTAAAGCAAACACTTCAACAAACAATATAAGAATAGCAAATCAGCACAAGAAAAAAGGCACAACATCATGAGTCATTAGGGAAATACAAATTAAATCCACAATAAGATATCATGACACACTTGCTCAAATGGTTAAAATTAAAAAAAGTAAATGGGTCCTGAAAATATCAAATGCCAGCAAGGATGCAGAACAACTGGAGCTCACATACATTGCTGGTGGGAATACAAAATGGTACAGCCATTTTGAAAAACAGTTTGACAATTTTAACATGCACTCACCGTATAACCCAGAAAGTCCATTCGAGGGAAACAAAAACTTATGTTCAAATACACACACATACATTAAAAAAAAAAAAAACACTTGTACACAAATGTTTAGAGTGACTTTACTGTCACCCACCAAAACTGAAAACTCATATGTTCTTCAATTAGTGAATGGATAAACAGTATGTTTGAGGAGACTCAAAAAACTACTTACTATATGATCTTATTTATATAAGATTTTTGACAAGGCAAAACTACAAGGGCAGAAAACAAATCAGTGGCTGGTGGGGGCATGAAACGGGGGTTGAGAAGTTTGGGGGTTAGGAACTGTTCTGTATCTTGATTGTTGTGGTGGTTCCAAGACTACACATTTGTCAAAACTCAGAACTACACACTAAAAAGGAAGGAATTTTTATTGTATGTAAATTATTCGCTGAACTTGACTAAAACGACAAAGAAAAAGGAAAGAACCACTGATAAATAAACAAGACCGGTAATACACTGGTTCTGGTTTATTAGAAAGTCTTTACTGCTTTGTTTTTTTTCCTTTTTCTCAATGTAGGCTAAAAACTATCCTATGCACACACACTTAATGTATGTGTGTATGCTTTTTTAACGAAATGATGACAGAAGGAAATAATGATTGTTTTCTGCTTAACAGTCCTTTTAAAAGCAATATCTGAGAACTCTTGCGCTGGTTTTTAAATTCAAACACCTGGAACATTCTAGATTCAAACATCCAAGTAATCCCCAAAGTCCTTCTAAATATAAAAACTAATTATCCTTTGTAGGTCTTATCTAAGATCTAGGTTATTCTAATTTTACATTTTTGAAGCACAGGACACCTTTAAACGAGTCACCAGTTAAAAACATTAATCCAATGGCACTTCCAGTGGCTACCTCTGAAACAGCAAATATAGTTGTTTGAATGTTTGTTTTCTCCTCTATGGATCAAAGCAATTCACTTCTAAATATGCTTCTGTACCTTGGAGAACTGGGATTTCAAGCAGCATTTACTTAAGTTTAGTGGTCTCCATAACTGTTTTCTTTATGAATGAAACTCACATGTTTTTTGTCACTGAGGAAAAATTTATTTATCTCAACAAAAACTGTTAAGTCCCTAACAAGGGCTGAGGAAAGACCATGGCCTATGACTTTATTTCTCCAATACGTTTAATTTTAGAGTTTCTACCTTTAAATATTAGCCTCTTTAGAATGAATATACCAGAGAAGACATGCATTTTTGCAAGACTTTTCAGGTAGAAAAAACAGTGAGGCAAGAGTGTGACTTCCTACAGTTCACTCAGTAATTCATTTGCTGAATCAAAACTAAAAGTTGTAAAAAATTGTATGTTAACTCAGCATCCATATGATACATTATCCTTAAAATAACTATCCTCAGAAAAAGCCTTATTATTTTCATTCTACTGTCTTAAACATATGGCATATCACATAAATGAAACACATCAGAAATGAATCTTTCGCATCTACAGAACAATTTAAAAGAAAGAAGGGGAAGAGAGGGAAGGAGGAAAAGGAAAAGAGAAGGTAGGTAAAAAGAAATGGAGGGAAGAATAAGCTGTGTAAGCAACTACTCACAGTTCTAAACTTTTCTAATTCTAGGCCCCAATGTGCCAATTCCTAGCTACTTAGCCTCAGTGGTTTAATACAACTCACTTGCCCTCCCTGACCCTGGGATTTTCATCTGGAAAATAAGGAAGTTGGCCTAGAACAGTGGTTTTTAGTGCTTTCTACTCTGAAATCTCTTTTTAAAGTACCAATTAACTATGGTTTCCCACGTGTGAGTCGTCCGTTAAGTACCTGTTTAAAAAATATATATTTTACAAATTAACAGTTACATCCATTTGAAAATTCCCTTCTTCATTCAAAAAAGTAATGCAAGTCTACATATGGCAATATACTATTTTCTTCCCTTTTGTGAAAGCCATTTTTGGTGCACATATGAATTCAGACAGTTCTTTCAACAACTCCATGCATTCTATACCACAGCAAAGATCATGTTCATGTACCATGGAAAATTTTTTTTTATTGTGGAAATACCCTCAACACAACATGTGGCACACAGCAGATATGCAAATTATCTAAGATTCCTTCCTGCTCCCAAATTGAGTGATATTGCTTTGTACTTAGAACAAAAAATTAAACCTATTATTACTCAAGTAAAAATCAAAAACACAAAATAGCATTTAGAAAATTTTACTAAAATTCTATTCTTAATGATTATCTCCAAAGTCAGAAAAGAAAGCAACAAATTACTTTCTTTAATTTTTCTATGTAATACATATCTATGTTGAATGAATTCTATTTACAAGACATACCTATAAAAAATTAGAAAAAAATTCGAAGTTTTTATAAATTTAATGCTGGTATAAATAAGTGATACACACAGTTTAAAAGGTATTATCTCTGCCTTTTAAAAGCTTATACTCTGAAAAAGAATACAAAATAATTATGCCAGAGACAAGATTCCTAAACCAACAGAGAATAATAATGTATTCATTCATTCACTCATTCATTTATTCACACATGCAAATATTTACTGAATAGTTGCTGATTACATAAAAGACATTCATCCAAATGAGGGTACAGCAAGATAACTAAGACATAAACCTCCTAGCTCCAAGAGATCCAGCCAGGGTCTCATTAAAAACCAACAACCAAAACAAAAACTGTTATGGAATTTTGAAAAACAGGGAAAGTGGGTTTGCCGTGTAGCCAGATATATGTACATCTCATGGACACTGCCATCTGTTTAGATGCCTAGTGTGCATGTGATAAGCTCTAAATTTCTTAGACTACTGGGTTCACTGATGGTACCAGACATAATTTTATATCTTTCCCCCTTGAAGGTCTGGATGTACGCCATTAACTTAATTTAACACATTATGCCACTGGAGTGCCCTGAACCTAAAATAAATCAGTGCTTTCTAGGTATGTTTCCTTTTACAGACATTTCTAAAAATGTATTAAATTGTATCTTTCACTAAAGAAAAAGGATTTGCTCCCAGAATAGCTAGCTACCTGTACTTCAAGAAGTAAGTCACTCCTAGGTAAACTGATTTCAGATGTTAAGCACACACATGCACACCAACACACACAGAATTCACCAACTTTGAGACAGTGGAACTTTCCACCTAAAGAATGTAAGAATTGAACATAAAAATGAGATTGAGAGAACTGCTGTAAGGAAAGAAAAATAAAGATTAACACTTGGAGAAAATAGGAGAGGTTGAAAGCATGCACTGCATGGCTAAAAGTGGTAAAGCTCTAATGCTTAAGAAATTGCAAAGAAGTTGATGAAACGCCAAAATGTCTAGAAAGGCCTCGATCAACATCTTGGTTAGAGAGGGCTAAATGGCAAAATTACAGCAAGTGGACAATTCATTTACCGATACAGGAACTTGGAGAGCAAAAGGAAGTAGGGAGTCTTGATTGCTGGTTCAGAAAAGAAAAATTCAATGAAGAAGCTAAAACTGACCCCCTGAAAAATGTAAGTTTGTCAACTGATTAAAAGTTTTTTACAAAAATATGTTTCCAGCTCTGAACTCCAAGAAACTTTCAGAATATTGTTGAAACATGCCTGTTCCTTTCCCTAACATTCGCAAATTGCATTTTGCATTTCAGTTATAGACCTACTGAAGTTTAAAATGGCTGGAAATTATTTCAAATCTAGAACCTCAAATGTTTCAGAAGAAATAGAGTATTATTCCTGAATATTGGCAACAGCGTTTTCCATTACAAAAAGTATACAGATGTTCCAAACACACTTTTAACCAGAAAAAATGATGTGTTGACACTTAGTTGACTTGATTCTTTTCACCTACATATGAACTCAATCATTTCCCTTTGTCTCCCAGTTTAAGAGATTTACCAAGGTATAAATACTACCATAGGTGTATGTGTGTGTGTTTTTTCAAAAGGTCTGTCCAAATGATGAATATTTTTGACTTCCTTAAAAACTAAGTAAGCAAGCATTAGATTTCAACCTAGGAAAGAAGATTTTTAAATATCCCCTTACCCTAATGTCAGCTGCTACCCACGACCTCTATTGAAATGTTCACGACAAAAGGTCACAGGGTGCCCCATCCCCTCCTAAACAGCAATGGAAACGGGCACACACTCACTGCACTATTCTTCTTAATCTCTATTGGAATCTACCCCATGATACCAAATTGAATATAAATTGTAACTGCATATATATCTATCAAAAGTTTAAATTAAAAAGTAGAGGAGACAGATACAGGGATTTTTTTGAATGGGGTTCAAAAATCTGCATCAGAATATTAAACTAATTACTACTACTAACCCTTCTCAAATGAAGTTGGAGTTTCAATATTACCACAGTCTCAATGTTTGCACATGTTTTACCCTATCAGGGGCACAAGCTTCATTCTCTTTAATTAGGATAAAGACACTGTTAGGGAGTAACTGGGCCATAATTAAGAGTTATATTAGGGAAGGATACACTTTATTAGACTTGAATACTTCTCAGATCAAAAACTTCACCACCATTAGTAGGACATTCCTAGTATAATACATCACTTCCTTTGATGATCTTGGAACTAGAAAAGTCAGATGTTTACAAAGACAGTGATCTCATCGATTCCTGACCACCTTCAAAATTAATATTTAATTGTAACTTAATGAAAGAGCCACACTGAATTTTCTTACCAATTTACCAGATTACATAAAAGAGATTGCCAAACACCGTATTACGCAAAATGAAAGCTAATTTAAATGTATTAGACTCTAGAGTGTGGAAATGGAAAAATCTTGCATTTTTATATGGAAGGTGTTTGTGGAACTCCTTGAGAAATAATATGTTAGAATACATCATTCATGTCTTGGTACGAAATCAGAAGACCTAAGGGTAATATAAATGTATATGAAGAGTTTTATGTTTTTTCACTCACATGAATAGGGGATTGGATAAAATCATAGCACCATATGATTAATACTATACATACCAGGTTTTGTTTGAACTCCAATTCTCATTCTACTCACCATGCACTACACACTGCACAAGGATCACTCTTTCTCTAGAGACAAACCCAACACATACCCACACAAAAAACCCTCATATCCAAAAGTAAAGGATAACCAGACAATCTCTAAGATAAGAACTCTCAAAAGTATGGATCCGCCTTTCCTATCGCTCAGCCTCCTTAGTCTTGACAGCAGAGTGAAAACTGTTTTCTACAGGTGAAAGCCCTAAGTCTTCATCAAAGCCATACCAGGGACGGAAAGGTAGAAAAGTATTAACGCTAAAATCTCACGCCTAAGCTTTAACACCCTTCCGGAACAGTAAGACAGAACTAGGCCCATCAGAAATTCTACATAAAATCAGTGACCACTAGTCACTAGTCTCCTAGTGCTTGAAACTCTGAGAAAGCAATCAAGCAGTCCCTCATTTTCCTGAGATTTTTGGGCTGGCCTGAGCACACACAAGACCAACGGAGTCAAATTAAGTTGGCAATAAAACAAGCGGTTCCAAGAAAGCAAAAACTATTTTCAATTCCACATCTCCAAGACGCCTCAGGCTACAGTATTCAATCGATACAAATGACATTCACAACAGAAGCCGATTTTGCAAAGCCCTTGGAACTTAGGGGTCTGCGTCAGCACTCTGGAACGTCTATGCTTCCTAGGACCAAAGAATAAACAAAGATAACTCAAGGCATAAGGCGATCCAGCACCTAAGATCTCAGCAAAAAAAAGCTAGGTCCTGAGGCAGCTAGTGGAAAAACAAGAGAAGGGAAGTCAAAAGGCTACTTGCTGTCAGCTAAAGCCAGGTCAGTACTAATCTCTACTTTCCTGGACATTGGTAATTGTGACATTTCTATCTCTCTAAAATAGACAACCTCTCCTGTTTCATCTCCTGGCAACAGAATGCATCCTCCTTTTGGGAAACTGCCTCTTTCCCCACTCCTCAGAGGTGAGCTTCTCTCCCAAACGTGTGCCATGTCTATATTCACATTGTATAAATTTGCTTTCTGCAGAAGCAGAAGGATCCAAGTCAAAGGAGTTTATTTGGGAGGAAATAGCACGAGAGAATGGTGAGTAGGAGAAATGTACCTGGGAAAGGAAATTATTTTCTTTCTTTCTTTTTCCTTCATCTAGATCATTCGTAACTGAGGCACACTTGCCTTTTGCAACTAAGCTCTACTGAATTCCAAAGCTATAGAAATATCCATCTTGACCTGGAAAGTCTGTTTCTTTGCTAGTCCAGAAGGTTTTTTTTAACATGAACAAGATCCTCTCAAGCACTGTTTGCTTTGGACTCCTAACTTTGTTATCCGTGTTGAGTTTTTTACAATCTGTGCATGGACGACCATATCTTACCCAAGGTACGTGCATATCAATTAAAAATCCTACAGGTAAATTGAAAATGGTGGTTTTTGATCATTATAGGAAATGAAATATTTCCAGATAAAAAATATACAAATCGTGAGGAACTATTGCTGGCTCTACTGAATAAAAATTTTGATTTCCAAAGACCTTTCAACACTGGTGAGTTAAACATAAAGTCAAGCTCTATTTATACGTTTTTTCATGTGACAAATGTGTCTTGCAGACCTAGCCTTACCTAACAAACTGGAAGAACTTAACCAGGTGAGAATGTGAAATACTTAAATGAGCAGTTTACCAATTAATTATCATTTTACAATTTTATCAGCTGGAAAAGCTAAAAGAACAGCTAGTGGAGGAGAAGGATTCTGAGACGTCCTATGCTGTAGATGGTCTATTCTCTTCTCATCCTAGCAAACGAGGTAAGCTTTCATTTCAAGGTTTTAAGATTGACTAATAAAAAATGTATTTTGTTTTCTTCTTTAGCTTGCTTTTGGAAATACTGTGTTTAAAGCTTTTTCTCTGGATGCAAAAAAAGATAAGAATATCAGGAAAATATATGTATCTACTCACTCTGCTGTAGGCAGACCCCCTGAAACTATTGCTGTGGAATAAAAGATGAAATGCTCCTGATTATTGTAAATACAAAATTGCATGCGGGATTGTGTAAAGACAATGCCAGGTTGGACTGCCAGAATGAGCCAACAGCACTTGCTTCCCCCTGTAGAGAGCCTATGAATGGACGTGCAGTCAGGGAGGTTTCATATCACCAAGATTCCTATCCCAGAAAAGCAGATGTTCATAGCTCTGGGAATGGAATGCGCCCCTCGTGGAGAGCCTATAAACGGATGCATGGAAGGCGCCTGTCCATATGGATAAGATAGGGTTGTAAACGTCCTCATCTTGCCATGGCTCTTCTAGGCCTCTTTAGGGTTAAGGCATATTTCCTTCTGAGAATTTCTGGTCTAAGCGGTTGTCTAGCTTCATGTCCTGTTTCCATGGATTGTTTGTAACCAGCTTTTGTTACAATTGTTACTGCTGATTAATATCTTGCTAATCATAGGTTATGGAAAGATTGTGTTTCTGTTTTAAGGCTCTGTTAGAAATTACACACACAGTATATTGTAAATTCTTATCTCTGTATACTGTACTTCTACATACAAATGTACTGTACTTCTACATACAAATGTTATGTTAAAGAATTACTTCATCCCCATGTGACCATCTCACCTCATAATCAAATGACCCTAAATCCCTCATTAACCTACCCCTGCCCTTGCTAAACTTAATAATAAATGCTGGTATATCCAGTGCATTGTTGGCACCATGGGACCAGAAGGTGGTGACCCCCCTGGACCCAGCTTTCACTATCTTGTGTGTGTCTGTTATTTCTCAACCTGCTGATCCGCCTGGGAACAAAGAGCCCCGTTGCATTGCGGGCTACTGGCCAGATCCCGCAATACTCTGCTATTTAAAATTGTAGCTGTTTCAATCATAAAGAAACTGGCATTTATTATGCATATGATTTTTTCACCTTGTTCTTGTTACTAAGTCAATTATGATAAGCTTAAGGTTTATGTTGTGAATAATCACTAATCAGTTGCACTTTTGAAGGTATGTCACTATCAAAATGGTTTTGTAGAGCTAGAGTTGAAAATGCTGTATCTATTGTATGCTTTCCATAAATTCATTGCTTATGTAAAGTTTTGTCCTGTTGTGACTATGCTGTTGAACTATTAATTAAAACATTTTGAAAAGCATCTTGGAAAGTTATATTGTCTCAAGTTACATG